CCGCCCTCCTGCGGTCCTTCCACGCTCAGCCAGGAGCCCCAGGCTCACCAGGAGCCCCTGCGGTGCCTCCTCGGTTTCTCGGCACAGCTCCTACCCCGTCTTACAGCATTCATTCATCTCAACGTCGCATCTGTGAGATCATGTACTCCCCGAGGGTGGGGTCGCATCACCTTCATCTTTGTAGCTTCAGAACTGGACACAGGGCCTGGCACGTTTCTGGTGTTCCGTCCCTGCTTGTTGAGTTGAATATCCCCTCATGAACCAGGCAGGTTTGATGGTAGAGTGCCGTGAGAGCCTTGGGCTGGGCTAACTGGCCTCTGGGTGGATGTGGGTTCTTTAGTCTTCAATCTGTAGACACATCCCTGGATGGAGGGCACTGGGCAGAGACTCAGCAAACCATGGTTCTGCCGTGCGGAGACACCGGAGCCCTGATGCAGTGGCCTGGCCCAGGCTGTCCTGGTGGAGACACTGGAGTCCTGATGCGGTGGCCTGGCCCAGGCTGTCCTGGTGGAGACACTGGAGCCCTGATGCAGTGGCCTGGCCCAGGCTGTCTTGGTGGAGAAAGTGCTGCCCGCCCCCCCAGCCCCCCTCTCACCTCTCCCCATACTACCCAGCACTCACTGCTTCAGCCACACAGGCCTCGCTGGCCCCTCTGCCTGGACCACTCCTGCCTGGGTGTGGCGGGCGTGCCCTCTCTCCAGATGAACCCTCTGCATGGTATCCCTTGACTGCCCTTACACGAGGCCTGTGAACAGGGCCTGGCACGTGGGCTGTCCTTGGACAAGTCCCTGTTCAGAAAGTTGTCCCTGAGGAATGAAACACTTCTGAGACTCCTGCATCCTGGCCCTCACTTCCACCGGGGGAAGATTGATTTCTTCAGATTTCGGTTGCCTTTTGAAACACTTCTCTGTTTCACTGTGGGTGTGTAGAAGCTATGAACTCGGAACTTTCGTTGTTTTCCGAGGACCGGAAGAAGATGTGCAAGAAATCCTGTCGAGTAGAATCTCATCACAGGGGCGTGGGCAGCCCAGGAGTTGGCGGGTATGTAGAGAGAGGTGTCAAAAATAGTAATTGAGAGTGAGCTTTGGGAGGAAGATGTTGGAAATAAAGATGGTGGAAGAAAGAGGAGTGCTGAGGAAAGGTGCTCTGAAAGATCGTCCTGGTGGGAGACACATGGGGATCTAGAGTGGAAATGTTACGGGATCTCTGGGGTGTTGATTTTTCTGGCTGGAAACCTCTGCGGCCGCAGCACCTTTGCCTCAGTTCTTGTCCTGCATCCAGGAAGAATGAGGTACGCAGATTAGTGAAGGGTGAAGAACAGTTTTATTTAGTGTTAGAACAGCTCAGAGTAGTGGGTAGCTCCTCTCTGTAGGCAGGTCATCCGTCGAGTGTTCAGCTGTCAGCAGAGGAGGCCCTGGAGAGGGTGGCTCCTCTCTGCAGGCAAGTCACTTGGACATCTCTGCAGGTCTCTGAAGCTCTCAGCAGAGAGCATAGATCCTCTCTGCCCTCTCCGTCCTCTGGCTGTCCTCTCGCCTTCTCTGACTGAGCCCAGGGCTTTTATGGACCTCAAGAGGGAAGGAAGGATGTGCCAATTGGTCCATGGGTGGCCATGGGCGGGCCTGGAATAGGTACCATGAGTCCTCACTCTGGTCCACAGGACTGGCAGCCCAGCTGCCAGCCTTCAGGCCCTTCCTGGCCTTCCACTGTCCCCTTCCACTCAGGACTCTGTCTGCCTCCCGCTGCCATTCATGGCCCTGGGGCTTGGCTCCAATCCCACTCTGAGATCCGAGTGGGTGCTGGGAGCTGAGAGAGGCCAGGCAGTGGAAGCAGACACCCATGACCCTGCAGGGATGGTGTGGGGGTTGTCCTTCCTGGGGCGCCTGAGGGTGCAGGCTGCAGAGTGGGAGGGCAGCTACAGCTGCACCCAAGAGCTCCCGACCCACCACCTCAGAAGAGGCCAGGCTCCTGCTTGTTCCCGGCTCCTGCCTGCTTCGTGGAGCAGGAAGCCCAGGTCTGCAGCCACAGATCTGGCGGCTGCAGCTGCACGCGGAAAGGCAGATCCTACCTGTTCCCGGCTCCCCTAAGAGCACCGGGAGACGCAGATCCACAGCTGCAGTTTGGGCGGCTGTAGCCCCGCCCTTCTGGAGCAGGAGGCCTGGGTCTGTAGCTGTGACCCTGTGTCTGGGCTGCAGCGGCCACTCTACCTCAGAAGGGGCGGGGCTCCCACTGGCTTCATGGAGTGTGCAGCCACAGCCAGGGTTCCCTGCTGCAGCCGGCATGATGGCAGCAGCCACTGCCATCAGAACCTCCCTGGGAGCAGGGAGGACAGGCGTGGGAGGACGCTTATTCAGTGGCTTCTTCCAGGGAGAGGTTCTCGAGATGTCCTTAAAGGAGGTCTTCATCCTCTGGAAAGCCTTTGGGTGGAGGAAGTTTGGAACTGTGCCCTTGAGCAGGGACCCTGTTGTGTAGGAGGGAGTAGGATGGTTTCGGGGGAAGACGTTGGGTGGCGTTCCCTGCAGAGAGTAGGATGGTTTTGGGGGAAGACGTTGGGTGGCGTTCCCTGGAGAGAGTAGGATGGTTTTGGGGGAAGACGTTGGGTGGTGTTCCCTGGAGAGAGTAGGATGGTTTCGGGGAAAACATTGGGTGGCATTCCCTGGAGACAGTAGGATGGTTTCGGGGAAAACATTGGGTGGCGTTCCCTGGAGAGAGTAGGATGGTTTCGGGGGAAGACGTTGGGTGGCATTCCCTGGAGAGAGTAGAATGGTTTCGGGGGAAGACGTTGGGTGGCGTTCCCTGCAGAGAGTAGGATGGTTTTTGGGGGAGGACGTTGGGTGACGTTGCGCTGAGTGTTTTGGGTTTGCAGTTGGTACTGATCATCGCGTCCTGTCCTCATTTTGTTGGAATTAAAAATACGTTAATCACAGAGGTCTGGTAAGTTTCCAGAGGGAAGGTCTCTGAAGTGGAGCTGGGTACTGCCCCAGGGTTTTGGTGGGGTTGGTGAGCCGTAGTGGTGCAGAGGGTGGGCTCTGGCACCAGGTGGCCCGGGCAGGTCCTGGCTCTGCAGCTCACCCGGGCAGCTGTGGGCTGGCAGCCTCCTCTGTCTCACCCTTCTTACATGTAATATGGGAGTCATAACAGTAGCCACCTCATGAGGTTGTTATAAGGATGAAGGGAGTTAATCCACATCTGGCACACCCAGCAGTGCCTGGCGCCTGGGCAGTGCTCAGCCGCTGCAGCCGTTCTTGGTGGGAGTGGACTTGACTGCTCACAGTTGGAGCATGTTGGAGTGTGTTCGTTCCCTGTTATGGCTGTGACAAATGACCACAAGCTTAGTGGCTGACAACAACAGATTTTCTGACCTCCAGAAACGACAATCTGGGGGTCAGATGTCCAAAATCAGACTCACCGGCTTAAAATCAAGGTGTGGGTGGGGTTGCTTCTTCTGGAGGATCCAGGGGAAAACCCATCTCCTGGTCTTTTCCGGCTCCTAGAGGCCACTGCTTGACTTGTTGCCCTTTCCTCTGTCTATGAAGCCAGCCGTGTTACGTCTTCAAATCTCTCCCCTCGGTGACCTTCTCTGACTGACCCTCGCATGCCCCCTTATAAGACCCTTGGGTTATCACCTGGGTCATCCAGGGTCGCCTCCCCATCCCAGGATCCTTAACTTCATCTCAGCTGCAGCGTCCCTGTTGTCCTGTAAGGGAACATTCACGGGCCTTGGCGATTGGATGTAGGTGCCTTTGGGGCTGTGATTCAGCCAAACTGCCTTCCCCCTTTCTCCCTCCTGGGCGCAGGGCTGCGCTGGCAGGACTGTCACTCAGCCTGATGGAACGCCTGGCTGAGGAGTACGGCGCGAGGGTGGTGCGGACACTGACGGTGCAGTACCGCATGCACCAGGCTATCATGCGCTGGGCCTCAGACACCATGTACCTTGGGCAGCTCACAGCCCACTCTTCCGTGGCAAGGCACCTCCTGAGGTGAGTAGCTCGGCACCACCCGCCGCCCCATCCCTGATGTGCTCCCTCTCTGCCTGTGTGCCAGGGACCTCCCAGGTGTGGCTGCCACAGAAGAGACGGGTGTGCCCCTGCTCTTGGTGGACACCGCCGGCTGCGGGCTGTTTGAGCTGGAGGAGGAGGACGAACAGTCGAAAGGGAACCCTGGTGAGCTTGCTTGCAGATGGCCAGCTTTTTTGGTGCTGCTCACCCGTTCTTTCTTTCCCTCCAGGCGAAGTCCGCCTCGTCAGTTTGCACATCCAGGCTCTGGTGGACGCTGGTGTTCCAGCCCGTGACATTGCTGTGGTCTCGCCATACAACCTCCAGGTACGAGGGTTTCCTTTTGTCCCTCTACAGAGGTGAGGAAACCACAGCCCGGCTGGTGTTTCAGGTGGACCTGCTCAGACAGAGCCTTGTGCACAGGCACCCTGAGCTTGAAATCAAGTCTGTCGATGGCTTCCAAGGCCGAGAGAAGGAGGCCGTGATACTGTCCTTCGTCAGATCCAACAGGAAAGGTACGGAGCCCTCGCCAGAGTCCTTTGGGGACCCTGCTTCTCACTCCCCTCTGGCCTTTTGTAGGTGAAGTTGGTTTTCTTGCTGAGGACCGGAGGATCAACGTGGCTGTCACCCGTGCCCGACGCCACGTGGCGGTCATCTGTGACTCCCGTACTGTCAACAACCATGCATTTTTGAAGACCCTGGTGGAGTATTTCACACAGCATGGGGAAGTACGCACGGCCTTTGAGTATCTTGACGATATTGTCCCAGAAAACTATTCCCATGAGAACTCCCAGGGTTCCAGCCACGCTGCCACCAAGCCCCAGGGACCTGCTACGTCCACCAGGACCGGAAGCCAGCGGCAGGAGGGAGGCCAGGAGGCTGCAGCACCTGCCAGACAGGGCCGGAAGAAGCCGGCTGGGAAGTCTCTGGCCTCTGAAGCTCCATCTCAGCCCAGCCTCAACGGAGGCAGCCCAGAGGGAGTGGAGAGCCAAGATGGCGTGGACCACTTCCGGGCCATGATAGTGGAGTTCATGGCCAGCAAGAAGATGCAGTTGGAGTTTCCTCCTTCCCTCAATTCCCACGACAGGCTGCGGGTCCACCAAATAGCCGAGGAGCACGGGCTGAGGCACGACAGTTCCGGGGAAGGGAAGAGGAGGTTCATCACTGTGAGCAAGAGGGCCCCGCGACCCCGAGCAGCCCTGGGACCCCCAGCAGGGACCGGTGGCCCAGCCCCTCTCCAGCCAGTGCCCCCTACCCCTGCGCAGACAGAGCAGCCTCCCAGGGAGCAGCGTGGCCCAGACCAGCCTGATCTGAGGACGCTGCACCTGGAGAGACTGCAGAGGGTCAGGAGCGCGCAGGGGCAGCCCGCCAGCAAGGAGCAGCAGGCCTCAGGGCAGCAGAAACTTCCAGAAAAGAAAAAGAAAAAAGCCAAAGGTAAGTCAACTAATAAGAACTTGGGGCAGTGTCCGTTTGCCTGAGTGACGCGGGTCTTCTCCAGGACATCCGGCCACAGATCTGCCCACGGAGGAGGACTTTGAGGCCCTGGTTTCTGCCGCCGTTAAGGCTGATAACACCTGCGGCTTTGCCAAGTGCACAGCCGGCGTCACAACCCTGGGCCAGTTCTGCCAGCTCTGCAGCCGCCGCTACTGCCTCAGCCACCACCTGCCCGAGGTATGTCGGCCTCCCCTCCTGCGATCAAACAGGAGCCCAGCAGTGATTCTTGTGTCCTCCCCAGATCCATGGCTGCGGTGAGAGGGCTCGCGCCCATGCCCGGCAGAGAATCAGCCGGGAAGGGGTCCTCTATGCCGGCAGCGGGACCAAGAACGGATCCCTGGACCCAGCCAAGAGGGCCCAGCTGCAGAGGAGGCTGGATAAGAAGCTGAGTGAGCTCAGCAACCAGAGGACCAGCCGGAGGAAGGAGAGGGGGACGTGACCGGCCGCATCCTTGCACGCCCCGCGGAGCTCTCTCCATGGTAGCCCAGGGCGCTGGCAGACCATGCTCCGCCTCCACCAGGGCCACAGAGGAGCGGAGGGGCCTATGGGGGAGGAGCGGAGGGCCCTGTTGGGGAAGGTTGGGTTTTTGGACCCCAGGGATAAGCTTTTCCGATGTCACAATGTGGAGGAAAGCACCTGGGGGACAACAGTGCTCGTGCAGGTGGGGCTTGGGAAATGCACGTCCCTTCCCCTTACTCCCCGCCAAAACCCACATCCCAGCCTCTGGATCCTGGGGAAGGTTCCAGTCCCTGGAGAATACCCAGGGCCTCAAACTTGAAGTCACTCCTCCAATGTCTGGGACTTGCCAGCTCAGCCCGTTAGGATGAGGGTGCTGAGAGGAAACAGGAAACAAGACTGCGAATGGCGCTCAGGCAGGGAGCAGGGAGTGGCGTTTGGCTTGCACGTTCCCATGTGGCCAGATGCTGGGGCCACTTTCCTTCTGTCTGCTGGTGACTGCAGTGTTCCCCCTCCTCCTCACCACGGGGCTCCTGTGAGTCTGGGGGGCACCTCTTTCTGGCCTGTGCACCTCTCTCTGGCTTATAAAGGTGCCTGGCCTGTGCCAGCCCCTCCTTGTTGCGCCTCACCGTGGGGACCAGGTGAGCCGGCTCTCCCACGTGGTTGTCCCGGGAAAGCTGCCCCACAGCCTCAGCATCTTCAGCACTTACCGATCCAGAGCCTCCCGGCCTTCTCCGGTGTCCTGTACCAACTCTTCTATTTAAGAGAACCTCAGATGATGTACCTGAGCCTCAGGGTTTTGTTTCAGAGGGATATAAATTATTTAAAAATTAAATGAAAACGTTGCACACTGCCCCAGTGTGTCTGCTGCGGGTCTAAGGGGCG